CTGACTTCATGTGCCAGGGATAGGTGGCATGGCCTGTGCCAGGCACGTACCCCCTCCATCTGTAAGTGTCCTGTCCAGTAGGGTTGTTCTGAGGATTCAGAGGCTCAATGTACTTCAGGACTTTAGCATAGTTCCCCTGGCTTATAGGAAGCACTTAAGAAATACTAGCTATTAGCTATTGCTGTTTTTGAATTTAGGAACAGAAAATGGGTCTGGCTCAAAGTTCCATCATCCCTTTCTTCATCTCTGTTGTCACTGATAGGTCAGATAAAGCAGCTGCGCCCCGAACTCATGCATGTCAGTAGCTCTCTGGCCTCAAAATGCATCTCTTTTAAATCTGAGAATAGACTTTTTTTTTTTTTTTTTTGAGACAGAGTCTCGCTCTGACATTTGATGGTTGATTCTTTCTGACTTCAGGGAGTAGAGGTGTATTAGTCCATTCTCACACTGCTATAAAGATACTACCTGAGACTGGGTAATTTATAAAGAAAAGAGGTTAAGTGGACTCACAGGTCCGCATGGCTGGGGAGGCCTCAGGAAACTTACAATCATTGTGGAAGTCGAAGGGGAAGCAAAGCACTTCTTATATGGCAGCAGGAAAGGTAGAGCGTGAGGTGGGAAACACTTTTAAACCATCAGATCTCATGAGAACGCACTTGTTATCACGAGAACAGCATAGGGGAAACTGCCTCCATGATCCAGTCACCTCCCACCAGTTCCCTCGCTAACACATGGGGATTACAGTTGGACATGAGATTTGGGTGGGGACACAGAGCCAAACCATATCAGTAGTTTGCGTGGTAGTGGTCAAGGTAGTGATTTCATTCTTGTTTTCTCCTTCCTTTCTAGTTTTCAATGGTTCCAGCAGGTCAACACGGGAGAAGGAACCTGTTCAAAAACACAAAAGCAAAGAGGCCACTCCCGCAAAGGAGAAGCACAGCGATCACCGGGCTGACAGCCGCCGGGAGCAGGCTTCAGCTAACCACCCCGCAGCGGCCCCCTCCACGGGTTCCTCGGCCAAGGGGCTTGCTGCCACCCATCACCACCCCCCTCTGCATCGGTCGGCTCAGGACTTACGGAAACAGGTAAAGTCCAGCAGGGGTGCCTACATGTGTGCCAGACCCCAGTTTCCCACTTCACTTCACCAAGCTAAAAATTCATCTTCAGAGGGCTCAAGAAGCAGGAGGTGATGCCCAGAAGCAAGACAGGGACAGACAGAGCGCACCTTTGCATGAGCTGCAGGCGCCTGCACCTTTTGTCCTGCGAAGATCCATCAGTTGGATTTGCATTCATCCCTGGGTGCCACTGCATTCACCAAGAAAGTGAACTCACTTTTTTACTTAAGCCTTCTCCCACCCACCCACCCTGGGCTCCAGATGAGCGGTAGAGTGGCAGGGAACATGTTTTTCTCAGGGTAGGTTTTGAAACACACCTGCAAATGGGATAGTTCTGTTAATGGATGATCCTGGTCTACTTTTCTGTTCTTTTTGATGTGACAAGTTAACATTTCACCACCTGGCCTTTGAAGCAGAATATGTGCATGCTGTGTGCACTGCCGAGCAGTCTGTGGAACTGGGTGTGGCTGGGTGGCACCTCTTCCACTGAAGGCATTTGAGTCCCAGGCTGTAGCATCCACAGAGTGTAGGTGGCTGCCACCCTGACCACCTCCTGCCCCTGCCTGTCCTGCGCTGTCCCCCCACCCGCTATCCCCCAACAGGGCCACAGATAATGCCGGTTCTGGTGAGGCAGTTTTGAAGAATCCCTCAGGGCTTGGCCATTATTGCTGTCCAGATGTTCCCATTCCTGGACATTGATTTCTCACAACCCTAGGGATGAGTAGTGGGGATAAGGGCAGGTTCCTGCAGGCACACAGCTGAGGGCTTGTCCCCGGACAGGTGGCATTTCACTGATGCCTCGTGCTCCTGTTCCCCCCTCCATTTTAACATCCGCTAAGTCATGGGATCATTGATGAGCTTTCCTCACAGAGTTAAAAATAGAGGGTTAAAATCTTCCCTAGAAGAGACTGGAGGCTATGATCCTTAAAGGTAGCTTCAGAGGAAGTTGTAGAGGGGACGGAAGAGATTTCCTGGCTGGCAGTGTTGCAGAGTGACTTACATGGTTATTGTGGTGTGAAAATACTCGATTTCGTCTTGCGGTAGAGGTGGCCTTTCTCATTCTTGGTGACGTTGTGGATATTTCTCTCTGAACGTGAACATGTGACTATAGTCACACATAGGCAGACAGGTATGTATGCATGCACATGTGAACCTTTACCTAGCAAATAGTATGCAGTTGGGGGGGTGGGCATGGCAAGAATCACCACATTTACATTTCCACAGTCCACACACACCTAGCACATATTAAACACTGGCCACTGTTGGCCAAAACAGACCTCAGTTTTCCCAGAGACAACAGCCACGGTGTGGAATTGGGCCACACCATGTGCTCACCTGGCGTCTCTTAACCATTGGGCCCCGGATTGTCAGCACTGGAGGCACAAAGCCCAGGGAGGCACCGAGCTTTGGTCCTGGGTCTGTGATTCTTCACTCCCCCGCTGTTCCCAATGCTGTTGGTCTGATGGAGAATTGTACAGAACTCTCCAATGTGTAAGGTTTTTGCTCATGAAAGAGAACAGAATTAGAAGCAACCCAGGGAGAAAGACAGAAAGACAGTGATTACACCATGTGACTGCATCCTGTCTCCTTTCCCAGAATCCTAGAGTAGGGTTAAGTTGTTTTTGTTTATCTTCTATTCATCCCACTATGCTTTTTTGAGTTTTTTTAGTTTACTTGTGGTAAAATTCTCATGGGCCACATCAGAACTGGAGGCCATATCCAGGTGAGCTTCCAGATCTTGCCTTTCTGCCCTGAGAACCCATCCTTGGGATGGCGAGGCAGGAATGAAGGGTGGCAGAGGACCTGAGTCATGTACATGTGACTGTTCATGTTCTCATGCACGGACAGACACGGGTGCGCACATCCTCTTGCACGGTCACGAATAGGGATGCGTGGGATACGCCTGTCATCTCAGCTGGTCAGAGCTCACTCTCAGCACTTGGCCTTCATTCAGTTCAAGGTTTTCATTTGTAAGGGGATGAGAGGAATTAGTACAGTTGGACAGAGGAAAGAGCTGAGGAGGAACAGAAAGTACTGCCTTAGCCTGGGATGGCCCTGCCTGCCCCCATGCTCCATGGCGTGTTCGTGTGACCTGTTCCCTGTGCAGGATCTTAGGTGCAGGAAAGAGGTCCTGGGGTGCCCCTCACACAGCCGGCCTCTGTCCTCTGAGTTAGTGCAGGAGTTTCAGCTGCTTCCGGGGCTCAGGGTAGAGTCCTTGCAGGGAGCGCCATGTGCTCATGCAGGGCATCCTGCAGGTGTTGACGGGGATCCTCTCCTGTCACCCTTTCCCCACTTTCTCCCTCTTCCCTCTCCTCCTCCTTCCCTGTTCCAGTCTAACCAGCCCAGATGGGTTGACCCATGGCTCCAGATTCTAATTTGGCTCTGACTCTGACCTTCAATGAGACTTGAGATGTGATATTTAACCTTCCTGGGCCCTATTATTCCTTTGGAGCCAGTCTGGCCAACTCCTTATACCAGGGACATTGTGAGAAATAAAAGGAAAATTTTCAAACCCTCAGATCCTATTAGTTAAGTACTCTGAAAATAAGGTCAGTAAAAGCAAATTGTAGATTCCCTTGTGACTGCTTGATACAAGTGATTAGACTGTGACCTTTCATCTTTTCAACTGCATGAAAGATATGGGCCCAGAGGATACTCTGATCTTTCATTTCAAATATGATATGTGGATTTTTTTTTGTTATTGTTCAGCTTAAAAGCATAAATGTGACTGTATTGAAATGTGGAGGAATGTAATTTTTAGGGGGTGCTGCCGAGAAGTGCCTTTGCTCTGCTTGCTATAATGAACTGTGTGGGTGCATGCACCTGTCTTCCAAGTCTAAAACCACTTCCCCTCGTGCGAACTGGGCAATGCCATTTGATAGTGTGTGCGATTTATGGAGTCCCTAGAACCCGAGAGTTAGAACACACCAGTGCGTACTTCACCTAAGCCTTTTTCTTGGTGAGAGGGCTCTGGCCCCGGCCGTTTACTCTCGATTATACCAAATGAGCTGTCTTTGTCATGGAATGCACATGCCTGTATAACATTGCATTGTCATGGGGCTGGGAGTGCCCCTGGGTAATAATTTGGTTGTATGGTAAGGGTCTCACCAAGGAGCAAATGGTGTTTTTCTGTTGCTTTCCTGCAGTAGTACTTCTGCTTACATGCAGTGACAGAAAGTAACAAGTTTAGGATAGTCCAACAGACGAGCTTTATTTCTAGCAAGGGTTTTGAAGTATTAGTTTTCCAAGAGAGTCATGAGCAGGTTTTGTACTTGTGTAGAAATTTGTGTGGTTTGTAAGCCAGGATATTGAACCAGATGTGGCCACATGTGATTCTCATTTCTTACGCTGAGGCTGAGTGTGAGAAGAAAATGATCAACTGGCTAATCCCACTGGTTTTGCAGGACCTTCCATTGAGCTATAGGCTACTGTCACTGAAGAGGTTTTCATATGAAAATGTACAAGCCTTGCAGAAAAATCCTGCCCTAGTAAGATTCAGAGAGGGCCAAGGAATTGAGAATATTCTTTTAAAGTTCTGGAAAATACGGCTATTGAGAAGGAAACATAGAAAATCATATTAGTTTTTAAAAAAGTTAAAGGTTTTCTTCTCATGACATTATTTTGTCATTTGAATTGCACTTGCTGGTGGTGGGGTATTTGTGACTCAGTTACATTGCCTTCAGTGGGAGGAGAGGTTATAGGTACATCTAGATTGCCCAGTGGAACCCAGGCATCTCTTTTAGAGCACATTTGCCTTGGCCTTGGCCTTGGCTAGGAGGCTCCTGCCCATCTGCTGCTGCGGTCAGTGTTTGAGCAGGCTGCTCCTCCCCTTCCATAACTCACTGTCTGTCCAGTGCATTTCGCTTCTGTTTAGGCTCTTTGTTTTTGATTCAAGTTTTAAAGTGCAAATGGACTACCCCCAGCCACCAACTGTTTCTCTCTCTGGGCCTCTGGTTCTGTTTTGAAAGGCTGGCAGAGGCCTCGGCTCAACGGCTCCCTCTCGTGGAGAAGAAGAACTTGCCAGTGAATCTGAGGTTGAACTGAGGACAGCGTCATAATCTTGAACGACTAAAACATTTTTGCTTAGTTAACCAAAAACATCAGAGTCATTTCTCATCTTCTGCTCTGCCTTGGAAGTGCATGTTTCTCCTTTTCATCTGTCATCATACTGAGTTGATTTAAATATTGTGTGTGTCGGTGGTGGGGTGGAGAAAAACCCATAAGGATGGAGGGGAGAGATTTTATATTCTTAAAGCAAGCACACAGAGTGTGGATTGGGTACAGTTTTTAAGATGGAATTTCTGTTATTAAGAACAAAGTCAGGTAGGAACGTTTGATGTCCTGGACTTTCATATCTCTCACCTTATATCCCTTCTGCAAGAAGAATGAGGTATTGTTGCCAGTACTCATCTGGCCGAACGTAACTTGAAAATGCTCTCAACCTTGCCTGTTAAATTGAAACCATTCTCTTATGACTAGGAGGGATTGCTTTAATATCTCATGGCCGTGTGCCTGGGATCACCTGAGATACAGGTGACGGATGGCTGTGGGCCAAGGAGCACACGCTGCAGACACCTCACTTTCTGCAGAGCTGGGTTGGGGGCTGGGGGCAATGGGCTGAGAAGCCAGAAATCCACAACAGAGCTGAGAGAAGGAGTAACTTCAAGCACTTATGTATAAAGCTGCTCAGCTGAAATGTATTGTCATTCAATGGAGGGTCCTGCTGTAGCCCACGTCGGCGCTAATTCTTCAGTGAGTTCAGATGACTTCCTGTGTGTGCTCTTCTGTGGAATCCCTCAGGACGTGCAGCGGTGGCCTTCCTTGTAGTGCACTGGCTGCATAACTGGGGCTGTGTGGTTTTAATTGATACAGAGGTGGGTTGAGGGAGACCTTCGGTAACAAGGTAAGACAATGCCTTCCTCCATTCTTCTGTTTCCTTTTGTACTGATTAAGTGTTGGCTCCTTATAGACAAGTCCAGGCCAGGAAAAGGGGTGTCCTTTTGTTAGATTGGTGGGTCCCAGGTTTCCCCACAATGGTGGTGCTGGCTGGGTTGTTGGTTCTGTTTTATTTCTCCCTTTTAGGACACATGGAGCAGCTTAAGGGGCTTCCTATGTTAGCTTTTCAGCTCCCCTGTGGCCTCTCGTGGTGGGCATAGAACACGGACCCTCTGGGTTTCGAGGAGGAAGATGGCCAGTGACACTTGCCTTTTTCAGTCTTCGTAATTGTTTGAACTTCGCTGGTCTGTGTTGTGGGTGAGATCCATCTAGTCTTTGAGCTTGTTATATGGGCATGCGTGTGTGATATCTGGGTGGATACTGTTGAAGATAACTCCTATAATAAGAAGGAAAATATTGCAACTCATTTCTCTCATAAAGCAAGTTATTTGAATGTATACCTTGCCAATAATTCAGTATTTAGGTTTTCAGAAAGATGTAAACAAGGTGTTCCTTTTGCCATTGAAGATAGTGATATATAGAATTCAGCTGTGTTGAAAATTTACTTCCCTGTAGCATTGCTAGCCATGAACTCAGGTGCCCCCGAGAAGCCAGAATGGATGGAACCAAAGGCCTTACACTCTTATTTGAGATAGAATATGAGAGACATAGCACTCTGGTATTTGGACAGCGGTGTTAGGGAAGGGTAGGGTCCACGGATTTGTGGGAACACTGAGACATCTGAGGCTTTTAAACACTGATTCCCTTTCTTGATCCTCACCAATTAGCACAGAATCTAGAGGGAAGGGATTTACATTATTTTGAAGCTCCCCTAAGGGTTTTAGGGGTGCCAGGTTTGGAAAACACTGAACTAAACCTCAGCAAGTAGTGGTGGCTGATGCCTGAACCTCACAGGAGTTGGGTTATGTCCGGCACCATCTGGAGTTTGCCATTTTGATTAGCGATATACGAAGCCGCACTGTGTCCGTCTCCTTAAGGAGACTCTTGTGCTGGGAGTAGGGCTGAAACAGATTGCACCCCTACAGGTTAAAAGGAGATTGAGCCAACTGTAGAGGTGTTGTCTTTTGCTGTCTGAACCTGAGATAGAGCCCTTCCCCAAGGTCCTGGATTCCCTGAGGCCCATTCCCCCACCCCCACCCAGCCCCACCAGCCTTTGTTGCTGGAAATAAAGATCAGCCCCAGCTGGAGTTTACTGTTTGCTTTTGTTTTTCTAAATGTTTTGTCTTGTTTTGGTTTTAGTGGAAGCATTTGAAAGAACAATTAAAACTAAGAGATTTGCATTCCTCACTATACCTCCTCTTGCAGATTAACAGTACTTACCACGGAATATTTCTGTTTGTCCTTACCCCTGGTTTTATAAATCTGTTTTAAATTTATCATTGCCAGGTGCTTTTTTTCCTCTCCAAAAGGGTTTCGCATTATTTATTCCAGACCGTCTGTCAGTCCCACTTTTTTTATGGGTGACTCATGGTTTAAGAGCCAGAGTGTGATTCCTGGGTCTTCGCTTCTGCCTCTTCATGGGGCCTGAGATCTGGCTCTAGGAATGAGGCCTCCATGGGCCTGGCTCCTAAGAGATGATGTCCTACCAAGAATTTGTGGCTTTGATTGGACTGCACTTAATTGGTGGCATATAGAGAAATACAGGTCTCAGTGGCTTCTTTCCTTTTTGATTTTTATAAACTTCACTGATACTTCATTCAGTGGTTCCAAGCGCGGTCCCCAGGTCAGCACACAGCATCACCTGGGACTTGGTTAGAAATGCACATTCTCAGTCCCATCCCAGACCCTCTGACTTGGACACTCTGCCGGTAGGGCCCAGTGATGTGTTTACATCAGCCCTCTAGGGGATGCTGAGAGCCACTGGTTTGGATGTTTTTGGCAAGTCTTTTTTTTTTTTTTTTTTTTGAGACAAGAGTCTCGCCCAGGCTGGAGTGCAGTGGCATGATCTCGGTTCACTGCAAACTCCACCTCCTGGGTTCACGCCGTTCTTCTGCCTCAGCCTCCCAAGTAGCTGGGACTACAGGCGCACACCGCCACACCCAGCTAATTTTTTGTATTTTTAGTAGAGACGGGGTTTCACCGTGTTAGCCAGTATGGTGTCAATCTCCTGACCTTGTGATCCACCCGCCTCGGCCTCCCAAAGTGCTGGGATTACAGGCGCCTTTGGGAAGTTTCATTCCATGCCCCACCCCCACTTAAGGGGGGTCCTGGGCCAGGCCTAGGTTTAGTACAAAGGTCACTAAGACTCATTACCCGCCATCTGGGGACCTTCGTCCCCATGTGACAGCAGCCTGCACAGCCTTGTGGTGGCACTGGTGTTTCAGTACCCTCTGGGCCATCACTGCATGTGGCCAGCTCTCCTGACCAGGAAGTGCAGGCTCCCCCGACCCTGGCACCTTCCTCTCGGGCTGTTGGGGAGAAGAGGGGGCTAGTATTCTGTGTTTCTCAGTAATTTTGTGATTTTTAGGCTTCTTCCTTTGGAGATGGTGGTGGTTATAAAACCCTGAAGTCCCTGACTTTAACCTCATATCATAGACGAAAAGTAATGCCCAAGGTGTTAAGTGATGGGGCAGTGGCCACATTGTGACGCAGAGAAGACATCTTCTCGAAACCAGCATGTCTGGCAGCAGCCCATTGGGGTCCCTTCATTATTCTTGTTTGAAGCTTGTGCATTTCTAGTGTCTGCCATTGTCGCTCCCCATTTTCGCTGACGTTTGTGTGTCCCAAGATTACCACGGCGTCCAAGCTGTAAGACTGTCTCTGTTTGCCCAGGTCCCATAGAACCTGATGGGAAAGTTTGTCCAGGGTGGAAGATACATGGGACAGTTTGTAAACGGTGGGAAAATATAGGAAGCGCGTGTGCAGACGAGGGTTGGCATGTGTTGCTTCAACAGTGAGGTCGGGGCATCCCTCTTCCATCCAGCCTGGCCCTGTCCAGGGCTCGTCTCCACAAGGAAAGCAGACAGCAGCTGCTGACAGTTTGCAGCCACACCTCTGGGCCTGGCCTGCCACCCGGAGCCAAACCACATGAGCACTGCTGTTCTTTTGCTTCCATAGTATTTTTGTTTTCCTTCTTTTTTTAGCCATAGATTTCTAAATCCTGTGGGCAGGTCATGCTGCTATGTGGAGCACAGAAATAGCAGACATGACTTTTCTTGGAACAGGGATATGTGTGTGTGTCTGTCTCCACTTCCCCCAAGGAAGCAGGATCTTGCTGTCATCAACTCTGAGAAGCTCAGGACAGGTGATTGCATGGCACGTGGGGAGGTCTTCATTGTGAAACACCAAATTTCCTGGAAGAGCAATGGGAACGTGAAAATGCACCCAGGAAACCCCGCTAGGAAGCGCCTGGGGCAGTTTGCATACTTCTGTGACGAAGGATAGGTATATAGTGGATTCTGAAAGTGGACATCGCTTTTTTTCCACCTCTGCTTCTGCTGCTCCACAGGTTTCTAAGGTAAACGGAGTCACTCGAATGTCATCTCTGGGTGCAGGTGTAACCAGTGCCAAAAAGATGCGCGAGGTCAGACCTTCACCATCCAAAACTGTGAAGTACACTGCCACGGTGACGAAGGGGGCTGTCACATACACCAAAGCCAAGAGAGAACTGGTCAAGGACACCAAACCCAATCACCACAAGCCCAGTTCCGCTGTCAACCACACAATCTCAGGGAAAACTGAAAGTAGCAATGCAAAAACCCGCAAACAGGTGCTATCCCTCGGGGGGGCGTCCAAGTCCACTGGGCCCGCCGTCAATGGCCTCAAGGTCAGTGGCAGGTTGAACCCAAAGTCATGCACTAAGGAGGTGGGGGGGCGGCAGCTGCGGGAGGGCCTGCAGCTGCGGGAGGGGCTGCGGAACTCCAAGAGGAGACTGGAAGAGGCACACCAGGCGGAGAAGCCGCAGTCGCCCCCCAAGAAGATGAAAGGGGCGGCTGGCCCCGCCGAAGGCCCTGGCAAGAAGGCCCCGGCCGAGAGAGGTCTGCTGAACGGACACGTGAAGAAGGAAGTGCCGGAGCGCAGTCTGGAGAGGAATCGGCCGAAGCGGGCCACGGCCGGGAAGAGCACGCCAGGCAGACAAGCACATGGCAAGGCGGACAGCGCCTCCTGTGAAAATCGTTCTACCTCGCAACCGGAGTCCGTGCACAAGCCGCAGGACTCGGGCAAGGCCGAGAAGGGCGGCGGCAAGGCCGGGTGGGCGGCCATGGACGAGATCCCCGTCCTCAGGCCCTCCGCCAAGGAGTTCCACGATCCGCTCATCTACATCGAGTCGGTCCGCGCTCAGGTGGAGAAGTTCGGGATGTGCAGGGTGATCCCCCCTCCGGACTGGCGGCCCGAGTGCAAGCTCAACGATGAGATGCGGTTTGTCACGCAGATTCAGCACATCCACAAGCTGGGCCGGCGCTGGGGCCCCAACGTGCAGCGGCTGGCCTGCATCAAGAAGCACCTCAAATCTCAGGGCATCACCATGGACGAGCTCCCGCTCATAGGTAGGTCTGGGCGGGGGGTCAGGGGGTGGTGCCTGTCCCGTTTTTTTCCCCTTCGCTGTCCCAGGGGGCTGTGAGCTCGACCTGGCCTGCTTTTTCCGGCTGATTAATGAGATGGGCGGCATGCAGCAAGTGACTGACCTCAAAAAATGGAACAAACTAGCAGACATGCTGCGCATCCCCAGAACTGCCCAGGACCGGCTGGCCAAGCTGCAGGAGGCCTACTGCCAGTACCTACTCTCCTACGACTCCCTGTCCCCAGAGGAGCACCGGCGGCTGGAGAAGGAGGTGCTGATGGAGAAGGAGATCCTGGAGAAGCGCAAGGGGCCGCTGGAAGGCCACACAGAGAACGACCACCACAAGTTCCACCCTCTGCCCCGCTTCGAGCCCAAGAATGGGCTCATCCACGGCGTGGCCCCCAGGAACGGCTTCCGCAGCAAGCTCAAGGAGGTGGGCCAGGCCCAGTTGAAGACTGGCCGGCGGCGACTCTTCGCTCAGGAAAAAGAAGTGGTCAAGGAAGAGGAGGAGGACAAAGGCGTCCTCAATGACTTCCACAAGTGCATCTATAAGGTAGGGGCCTCCGCAGAGCAGCCACTCCCAGCCTGAAGCTTTACTGTTTTTTGTTTTGTTTCAGGGAAGGTCTGTTTCTCTAACAACTTTTTATCGAACAGCGAGGAATATCATGAGCATGTGTTTCAGCAAGGAGCCTGCCCCAGCCGAAATCGAGGTGAGAGAAGGGGCCCCTCACGCTGCCTCTCAGGTGCTGACCAGCCCTTTCCTGTTCCCTGCAGCAAGAGTACTGGAGGCTAGTGGAAGAGAAGGACTGCCACGTGGCAGTGCACTGCGGCAAGGTGGACACCAACACTCACGGCAGTGGATTCCCAGTAGGAAAATCAGAACCCTTTTCGAGGTAACCTGGGATTCTCTCGTCCAGGTTCTTGGGTTTGTAACGTCCCTCGTCTTCCCCTTTGCAGGCATGGATGGAACCTCACCGTCCTCCCCAATAACACAGGGTCCATCCTGCGTCACCTCGGTGCTGTGCCTGGTAAGCCTGACTGTGGCCGCCTGCCTGTGGCATAAAAATGCCCTTTTCACTCTTTCTGTTTTAGGAGTGACTATTCCCTGGCTAAATATTGGCATGGTCTTTTCTACCTCATGCTGGTCTCGAGACCAAAATCACCTTCCATACATTGACTACTTACACACTGGTGCTGACTGCATTTGGTGAGTACTGGCCCCAGGCGGGAAGGGAGGGACTGCTTGTCTCTTGTGTCTCTCAATGACCCAGGTATTGCATTCCTGCTGAGGAGGAGAACAAGCTGGAAGATGTGGTCCACACCCTGCTGCAAGCCAATGGCACCCCAGGGCTGCAGATGCTGGAAAGCAACGTCATGGTGCGTCCACTCAGCCACCGCCTCCAGCAGGAAGGGGTGCCTCAGCCTGGCCCTGTCTCCCCAGATCTCCCCGGAGGTGCTGTGCAAAGAGGGGATCAAGGTGCACAGGACCGTGCAGCAGAGTGGCCAGTTTGTCGTCTGCTTCCCGGGATCCTTTGTGTCCAAAGTGTGCTGTGGGTACAGCGTGTCTGAAACCGTGCACTTTGCTACCACCCAGTGGACAAGTATGGGCTTTGAGACCGCCAAGGTGAGCAGAGCCGGCCTCCTCCCGCTTGCTGCTCCACCCTAAAGGGATGTGACTCCTCTTTCAGGAAATGAAGCGTCGCCATATAGCTAAGCCATTCTCCATGGAGAAGTTACTCTACCAGATTGCACAAGCAGAAGCAAAAAAAGAAAACGGTCCCACTCTCAGTACCATCTCAGCCCTCCTGGATGAGCTCAGGTAACAGACCCCCAGAGCCCACGCCAGAGAGCTAAAGGTGCGGGCCGTCTCCCGTGTCTGGCAGGGATACAGAGCTGCGGCAGCGCAGGCAGCTGTTCGAGGCTGGCCTCCACTCCTCCGCACGCTATGGCAGCCACGATGGCAGCAGCACGGTGGCGGACGGGAAGAAAAAGCCTCGAAAGTGGCTGCAGTTGGAGACGTCAGAGAGGAGGTGTCAGATCTGCCAGCACCTGTGCTACCTGTCCATGGTGAGCCCGCCTGGCCCTGCCGGCGCCCTCGCCTGACCTTCGGGTGTCCTGCTCTTGCTTGCAGGTGGTACAAGAGAACGAAAACGTCGTGTTCTGTCTGGAGTGTGCTCTGCGCCACGTGGAGAAACAGAAGTCCTGCCGAGGGCTGAAGTTGATGTACCGCTACGATGAGGTCAGTCCCTGCCCGCGGGGTAGGGCAGGGCGGTTAACTGTGTCTTCCTTTCACCCCCAAACAGGAACAGATTATCAGTCTGGTCAATCAGATCTGCGGCAAAGTGTCTGGTAAAAACGGCAGCATTGAGAACTGTCTCAGTAAACCCACACCAAAAAGAGGTCCCCGCAAGAGAGCGACAGTGGACGTGCCCCCCTCCCGTCTGTCAGCCTCCAGTTCATCCAAAAGTGCTTCGAGCTCATCATGAAGATGCCAACGCCCGTGGTCGATTTATATATATTTTTTTGTAATTATTATATTCTAGTTTGGAGTACTTGCTGTAGGATTCAAGCTGTCTTTGCACTAGCTCTAAAGAAGATTTTCTTCTGGTTTTAGAGAACTAATTTTGTTTTAGCATTAAACTGTTGAACTTTTTTTTGTACTTAGAAAACCTAGATACTGCAGTCAGATTTTGGAAACTGCCGTATAGTCACTGTTTTAAAAACCCCGGAGGGGCTGTATTAATTTGTATTGCCCCATGGCTGACAAAAGCCTTTTTTTTTGGTTTTGATTTTTTTTTTTTTGTAACTGTTGGGGGGAAAAAGGCTTTTTAACCCATTTTTGAAGAGGGTGAAGTTTGGAGAACAAATTTAAAAACCATCAGTCATGTGAGCAGATTTTTTAGAAGGGATAGGAGACACACGCGCACACACACACACACACGAAACTTGAAATGGCTTTGCTTTGGCTGTCGTCTTCTGCCGTGTGCCAGATGAGCTTGTGATCTGGGAAGCCGGGGCACCCCCGTTTTGTTTCTCTGGGCGGTTGTGGCAGCTGAAGGCGGACGTTGTTTCCTAACCATAGGTGGAACGAGGAGACGGGAGCGAGTGGGCTCTCCACCAGCACATCACTATGCATCTGTTCCAGGAAAGAAGAAAAGCGAGCGAGGAAGACGGAAAAGACTGCCTGCCTTGGAGGGGTCACATGAGGGAGACCTGTGCCTGATTTCATTAGGAAATCCATTCTGTTATTTTTTGGTGCTGTTGGCTACTTTATCAAAAAACCCTTCAATAGCATCCTTAAGATTTAAAAAAAAAAAAAAAAAAAAGGAAAAAAAAGTGATGGAAGCCGTAAGTGCTTCTTTGTCATCGACGTGCAATCTTTCTAACATTCCATCTCCATCTCACCGCTTCTTGTTTGACACCTTCACAAGTCAGCATTAATCTTTCTTTTAAAACTTGTTTCATTTATGATCATGTAGAGAGCCACTAGGAGGCCTGCAGTTATTTTTGAATGTGAAAATGCATTTGCGTTCATCTTGTCTATTTTTTCTCTTCATGTTGTAACAAAAAGGAAAAAAGAAAAAAAAATCCCATCCCTTTTGTACATATGCCTGTAAATTGTTTTAAATACTTGAGCCTTTTTCTCGGTGGGGGGTGGGGAGGGGGGTGAGAAGACAAGATGAAGAAAAGCCTTACATTTCAGTTTCTTCATCGGTTGGATTGGATGCTTACAGGGTTTTTCTTGTAACATTTATAAGTGCTGCTTACATCACTGAACAACAACAAAAAAATAATAATGGAGTAGCTGTTGCCCTTCTCCGGTTGTGTGTACAGTATGTGTGGAATAAAAAAGGGAAACTGTTTTCACAAGCTGTTCTTTGTTTCATAATTGGATTCATCAATCCCGTAGCTACCCATATTGCACTGAGCTTGCCAGTGGTGACTGCCAGGAACGTCCTATGATCCACTTTGTTGGTTGTTGTTGCAGAAGACTGAACTGTTTTGGAATATTTAACAATTACAGAAACAGTCAAGTGTTTTCCAATGTGGTTGTCCGGTTTCTATGGCCTTGCTGTGTACTTTCCCTCTTTTTGACAGTAAACTTCTGCCTATGGCTTACAGTTTGACATTTAATTTATTAGCGCTGCTCTGCACCCCTCCCTTGGGAGGGAGACTTCATGTGGTTTATTGCGAGTTTTTTGTTTACTTTTCAGGTTTGTACTACAAGGTTTAATAATAAAAACAAAGTTTTTTGGACATTTGTCTGTCTTGTGGAAGATGACTGAATGGAATGAGCTCTTTCTTTTCT